AAAGATCCGTAAAGACAGAAATCCTGGGACTGGCTCCTAACAACGGCCAGTGACAAGCTTTGTGGCAGTGAGCAGAGGTGTCCCTCAGGCTCAGCTCAGTCTCTGTGGGTTGCAGGACCTGCCCTTGGAGGTGGGCCTGGGTGGGAGGTCTTAGGGCCCCAGGACCTGGGCCACCTGGGGCTTTTTTTTTTTTTTTCTTTTTGAGATGGAGTCTTGCTCTGTCGCCCAGACTGGAGTGCAGTGGTGCAATCTTGGCTCACTGCAAGCTCCACCTCCTGGGTTCAAGCGATTCTCCTGCCTCAGCTTCCTAAGTAGCTCGGATTACAGGCGCCCACCATCATGCACGGCTAATTTTTGTATTTTTAGTAGAGGCGGGGTTTCACCATGTTGGTCAGGCTGGTCTCAAACTCCTCACCTTGTGATCTGCCCACCTCGGCCTCCCAAAGTGCTGGGATTACAGGCATGAGCCACCGCGCCCAGCCCACCTGGGGCATTTTTGTTGCTGTACAATAGAAACAAGTTCTCTATATGTTCCCCAGGCTGGTCCAAACTCCTGGGCTCAAGTGATCCTCCCACCTAGACCTCCCAAAGTGCTGGGATTTCAGGCATGAGCCGCAGTGGCCGGTCAGAACCTGGGGCCCTTTTGAACTTTGATTCCTCAGCAATTTTGTCAGCCCTGGCTCGGGCTGAGAAGCCCCTGTGAAGCCAGAGAGGGAAAGGGACCTGTCCAGGGTCACACAGGAATCATGCGTCAAGCCTCCCCAGCCACGGACTTGTCTCCATCCAGGGCATTTCAGCCCCTGCAGGGCAGTGGCCTGCCCCTCCTCCTTGGAGCCAGGAAGGGATGCAGTGCCACAGGGATCTGGCTCTGTCCCAGGCCCTGTGGGGCTGGCAGTTGAGTAAGCAGTCAGGCTGGGCGCACCCATCCCTCCCCCACTCCCCACTGCCCAGCACAGTGCATTCATGCAGCTGGGCCCCACCCCATCTCCAGAGGCACCTTCCACTAGCAACAGTCTCCCCAGGCACAACACAGCTAACACAAGGCCCCGCAGGCAGGACTCTGGGACAGACGCAGGCCAGGTGAGCATCTGAACAAGGGGCAGTCGGCCAGGGGAGTCCCCACCTTGACCTCTCTCCCTTCCAGCTGCCCAGAGCCCAGACCAAGCATGGACGCCGTGGATGCCACCATGGAGAAACTCCGGGCACAGTGCCTGTCCCGCGGGGCCTCGGGCATCCAGGGCCTGGCCAGGTGAGCTGTCCCCTCTCACCTTCCTGACCCCGACCACTGTTCCAACCGTGTCCCCTGCCTCCAGGTTTTTCCGCCAACTAGACCGGGACGGGAGCAGATCCCTGGACGCTGATGAGTTCCGGCAGGGTCTGGCCAAACTCGGGCTGGTGCTGGACCAGGCGGAGGCAGAGGGTGTGTGCAGGAAGTGGGACCGCAATGGCAGCGGGACGCTGGATCTGGAGGAGTTCCTTCGGGCGCTGCGGGTGAGCCCCCACCTCACAGTCAAGGCGTGTGCCCACCACCCCCAGTCACCACCTCCTGTCCCAGCCCCCCATGTCCCAGGCCCGGGAGGCTGTCATCGCAGCTGCATTTGCCAAGCTGGACCGCAGTGGGGACGGCGTCGTGACGGTGGACGACCTCCGCGGGGTGTACAGTGGCCGTGCCCACCCCAAGGTGCGCAGTGGGGAGTGGACCGAGGACGAGGTGCTGCGCCGCTTCCTGGACAACTTCGACTCCTCTGAGAAGGACGGGCAGGTGGGTGGCTGCGCGGGGGGCCCCCTCCCCAGGGCCGTGCCCCCTCACGGCCCTCTGTTCCCAGGTCACACTGGCGGAATTCCAGGACTACTACAGCGGCGTGAGTGCCTCCATGAACACGGATGAGGAGTTCGTGGCCATGATGACCAGTGCCTGGCAGCTGTGAGCAGCTCCGGCTCAGCCCTGCTGCCCTGGCCTGTCACTCCCCACCCCTGCCGGAGACCTCCCTTCCCTGGGCCCCTTCTCTCCTGGGCAGCCACACCACAGAGCGGGGAGGGGCAGGTGGGGGAATGGAGGCTGCAGGACTGGCTAGACCAGGTCCCTGCCGGTCCACCAGGCGGAGGTGGGACAAAGGTCCTAACAGGAGTCACTGGCTCAGGACCCCAGGGAGAAACGCTCTCCCCACCCACGCCATGCTGACCAGAGATCTTGCAGCCCCTGTGGATGCCCCCGCCGAGGTCCCCCGATCCCCGCACCCGGACTGCTGCTCCCTGCCCCTCCCTTGCGGGTCCCCCAGGAAGCCAGGTGACCCCAGGTGGGAGGCTGTGTGTGGAGGCCATCCTGGAAGGAAGTTTAGACCTGCCCAGGTGTGGAGCGAGGGGCACAGGGGCATCCTAACCTCAGAAACTGAAATAAAGCCTTTGAAAAAAAAATCTGTAAAACATCAACCCCCAATCAGAAGATGGCAAATGGGGAATAAAAATAGCAGGTAACATGTCCAGCGGGCCCAGTATCTACATTCTGGTGAGCGGCCCGAGGCTGGGAGCTCTGGGCGGGGGCAGACCGGCGGGGCCTTGCAGCAGGGGTGGGGGTAAAGTGCGGGTGGTGGTGGAGAGAACAGGGCTGTGGCTGGACCCCAGCACTGGTGACACGCTGGGTGGGAGCATGAGGCCCCAGGCTGCTGGAGGTCCTCGCCCGGGGAGGTGGAGGCCGTTCCTGGTCAGGGGCTTCCTGAGGCCCCTGGGGCATGCAGAGGCCAGGGTTTTAGTTAAAAGTTTAATGTAGTTCCCAAATACATTTCATATGACAATCTTACATAAATGTTCCAAAACACATGGGCGTTATCTCGTTGTACTCGTCACTAGCT